CCCCCTCAAAAACAAACAAAACAAAACAACAACAACAAAAAACAATGACTAGGGAAAGTAGGCCATGAAAAGTGTTGTTTCCAACCTATCAATTGCCAGTACTACAAGCAGGAGTTAGACGTTTGGAGGTTTTCACACGGTGCTATAAATACAGTTTCCAGGGCCCCGGTACACGTGGCCTTCCTGCTCTGCCAGGATGGAGAGTCTTGCTTTCCACATTGCTGATGTGGTCAGACTAATTAAATTATTGCAAAAAGACACATTCCCTAGTCAACCTTATGTGTCTGCCTTCTTCCCTTGAGTCACAGTTGTTGGCTTTACAGGCCAAGGCAAGTAAGTCTTGAACCCTCAGCAGAAACAGGGCACCAGCATCGGATGCCTCATAACCTGAACAGTTAAGGACGCCCCACCACAGAGCTTCTTTCTGAGTGTGATAAACTATAAGGCAAGACTGTAAAGGGGTGGATCTTCATTTCGATTTAGGGTAGGTGACACCTCAAGGGTGTTTCTTCCCTTCCAGCGTAACTGGATGGGAAACCTACACCAAGTGTGCTTGGGAGGGCTGCTTGGGTCAGCTACCTGTAAGTGGAAATAGGGGGTGCCACCTTCCGATGAAAACCCGGATCCCGTACTGTCAACGGAGGGCCCTTGAATTCACATCCCTCAGCCCGCTAGAAAGCCCCTGAAACCACGTGGCCTTTAACCCATTCCGGCAACAGCGCCAATTCCCGGAAGCGAGAGGGCAAGAAAGCTCGGCGCGACGCTTCCCGCGTCTTCTAGGCCGCGCGCTGAAATCAAACGCGACGCCGGCTAGCTGTGGGCCGGGCCGAGCGCTCAACGCTCCAGCGGCTGGGTAAGCCGCGGCCGCCGCCCACCCCGCTGCAGAGCTGGGCGGGGCCGCCTGGAGGCAGCGGGGAGAGGCCAGCCGAAAAGGAAGAAGAGACGCCGGAGGCGCGCTCTGCGCAGGCGCGCGGCGCCCCGCCTCCCCAGCGTCGGCTCCCCGGCGGGCGGTGCGGGCCCTCCCACTCTACCCCGCGCCGTCTCACGGCCCCGGCCCTAGCTTCACCCCGACTACCCGGCGTGCGCGTCCTCCTGCCGGCCTGCAGGCCCGGGGCCTCCGCCTGCTTCCCCACAGCTGCTCCTTGCGGCCCCGCTTGCGTTCACGCTGTCGCCCGGGCCGGCGCGGCCGCGGGCAACCGCTCCCCCTCCCACACCTACCCCGCCCCCTCCCCGCCTTTTCCGCCCTCCGGTCCCCCTCCCTCGGCCCGCTGCTGCTGCTCCAGATGAGGTGATGGCAACGGCCAACTTCGGCAAGATCCAGATCGGGATTTACGTGGAGATCAAGCGCAGCGATGGTGAGCCGCGCTGCCAGCCCCGCTGGCCCGCTTTGAAAGAGTGCTGTTAATGTCATTTTTTTAGGTAAATACGAGTTCACAGTATACCAGCAAAAGTAGGATTTACATATTATTTTGAAGATTCTGGGTGCACAGCAACACCTGTCCCTGGTATACACCCAAGGGAGAGGAAATCACCACCTTGTGAAGATATCTGCACTCTCGCGTTCATTGCAGCATTATTCACAGTAGCCAAGATAGGGAAGCAACCTAAATGTCCATCGATGGGTGAGGAATGGCTAAAGAAATTATGTGTGTGTATTTTTAAGGTGTATACTTTATTCCCACATAGGCCGAATACATCAAGCAATGGTAACATCTTTAAATGAAGATAATGAAAGTGTAACTGTTGAATGGATAGAAAATGGAGATACAAAAGGCAAAGAGGTAAGATCACTGAGTTTAATTTTATTCCTAGTCTCAAAAGACTATGTGTATGTGTTGTGAACAGATTGACCTGGAGAGCATCTTTTCACTTAACCCTGACCTTGTTCCTGATGAAGAAATTGAACCCAGTCCAGAAACACCTCCACCTCCAGCATCCTCAGCCAAAGTAAACAAAATTGTAAAGGTTAGTGATGAAAATTCAGAGTGCAGGACACTGAAAACATAATGAACATTTTTTCCTTTCATAGAATCGACGGACTGTAGCTTCTATTAAGAATGACCCTCCTTCAAGAGATAATAGAGGTAAAGTAAAAATTTATCTCTTAATTTTGGCTCTGAATTTAAAATTTTTTTTTTTTACTTACAGTGGTTGGTTCAGCACGTGCACGGCCCAGTCAATTTCCTGAACAGTCTTCCTCTGCACAACAGAATGGTAGTGTTTCAGATATATCTCCAGTTCAAGCTGCAAAAAAGGAATTTGGACCCCCTTGTATGTAAATTATGTATCAAGGATTTAGTCATCTATACTTCTACAGCTCATCTTTTCTTTTCAGCACGTAGAAAATCTAATTGTGTGAAAGAAGTAGAAAAACTGCAAGAAAAACGAGAGAAAAGGAGATTGCAACAGCAAGAACTTAGAGAAAAAAGAGCCCAGGTTCGTAACATAAACATATATTTTGTTTATGTTATAATGGTGAATTCTCTCTGTCTTCTAATAGGACGTTGATGCTACAAACCCAAATTATGAAATTATGTGTATGATCAGAGACTTTAGAGGAAGTTTGGATTATAGACCATTAACAACAGCAGATCCTGTAAGATTCTTTGTAAACCATTATTCTGGAACAATCACTGAAATAAAATACTTTTTATTTCTAGATTGATGAACATAGGATATGTGTGTGTGTAAGAAAACGACCACTCAATAAAAAAGGTATGGCACTTAATGAGCTCTAATAAAAGATTTATTGGGCATTGATTTTCATTTATTCTTTTAGAAACTCAAATGAAAGATCTTGATGTAATCACAATTCCTAGTAAAGATGTTGTGATGGTACATGAACCAAAACAAAAAGTAGATTTAACAAGGTACCTAGAAAACCAAACATTTCGTTTTGATTATGCCTTTGATGACTCAGCTCCTAATGAAATGGTTTACAGGTAGGTAAATTCATTTTAAATCAGAATTTTGTACACATTCTGACTGATGCATTTTATTTTTAAGGTTTACTGCTAGACCACTAGTGGAAACTATATTTGAAAGGGGAATGGCTACATGCTTTGCTTATGGGCAGACTGGAAGTGGAAAAACTCATGTAAGTAATTTATTAAAGTTACATTCTGGTACTGTCTGTTCTTTATTTTCTTTTTAAAATATAGACTATGGGTGGTGACTTTTCAGGAAAGAACCAAGATTGTTCTAAAGGAATTTATGCATTAGCAGGTAACTGTCCTTTTTCCATAAAATTTGGAATATCTCAATTTTCTGTATATGAAATTTTTGACAGCTCGAGATGTCTTTTTAATGCTAAAGAAGCCAAACTATAAGAAGCTAGAACTTCAAGTATATGCAACCTTCTTTGAAATTTATAGTGGAAAGGTAAGTGGGAACTTTTTTAATTTTAATTTTTTTAGTTTTCTAATTTGAATATGGTTTTTCATAGGTGTTTGACTTGCTAAACAGGAAAACAAAATTAAGAGTTCTAGAAGATGGAAAACAGCAGGTTCAAGTGGTGGGATTACAGGAACGGGAGGTCAAATGTGTTGAAGATGTACTGAAACTCATTGACATAGGCAACAGTTGCAGGTAAATCTCATTTTGATTAAGAAAGGAAACATAATGTATCAAGATGTCCTTAATCACATTGTAGAACATCCGGTCAAACATCTGCAAATGCACATTCATCTCGGAGCCATGCAGTGTTTCAGATTATTCTTAGAAGGAAAGGAAAACTACATGGCAAATTTTCTCTCATTGATTTGGCTGGAAATGAAAGAGGAGCTGATACTTCCAGTGCGGACAGGCAAACTAGGCTTGAAGGTGCTGAAATTAATAAAAGCCTTTTAGCACTCAAGGTAAATAAAATGTATTTTATCATGAAAGGTCTTAATCTGTGAGACTTGTTTTCTTAATTTTCAGGAGTGCATCAGAGCCTTAGGTAGAAATAAACCTCATACTCCTTTCCGTGCAAGTAAACTCACTCAGGTGTTAAGAGATTCTTTCATAGGTGAAAACTCTCGTACCTGCATGGTAAGTTTATGTTTATTTTTTGTTTGTTTTATTTGTTTACCTTTGCATTTTTTTTTTCCTGTAGATTGCCACAATCTCTCCAGGAATGGCATCCTGTGAAAATACTCTTAATACATTAAGATATGCAAATAGGTATGAGAGATAGTTCTCCATTTTGAAATTTGTTTAACTTTAGATACCTCTTATGTATTTATAGGGTCAAAGAATTGACTGTAGATCCAACTGCTGCTGGTGATGTTCGTCCAATAATGCACCATCCACCAAACCAGATTGATGACTTAGAGACACAGTGGGGTGTGGGGAGTTCCCCTCAGAGAGATGATCTAAAACTTCTTTGTGAACAAAATGTGAGTGTACTATGGTTGTAAATGTTATAATCTATCATAATTTCTTAACTATTTTTATTTTAAGGAAGAAGAAGTCTCTCCACAGTTGTTTACTTTCCACGAAGCTGTTTCACAAATGGTAGAAATGGAAGAACAAGTTGTAGAAGATCACAGGGCAGTGTTCCAGGTAAAGTAAGACAGGACTTTCCTTCAAAATATCTTATTGGATTATCGAATTTTTGTCCTTGTAGGAATCTATTCGGTGGTTAGAAGATGAAAAGGCCCTCTTAGAGATGACTGAAGAAGTAGATTATGATGTCGATTCATATGCTACACAACTTGAAGCTATTCTTGAGCAAAAAATAGACATTTTAACTGAACTGCGGGGTAATTCTTTTTCCATTTTAATGTTTGAAATCTACTTATTCCCTCTTTCTTTTCTTTTTCCAAGATAAAGTGAAATCTTTCCGTGCAGCTCTACAAGAGGAGGAACAAGCCAGCAAGCAAATCAACCCGAAGAGACCCCGTGCCCTTTAAACCGGCATTTGCTGCTAAAGGATACCCAGAACCCTCACTACTGTAACATACAACGGTTCAGCTGTAAGGGCCATTTGAAAGTTTGGAATTTTAAGTGTCTGTGGAAAATGTTTTGTCCTTCACCTGAATTACATTTCAATTTTGTGAAACACTCTTTTGTCTACAAAATGCTTCTAGTCCAGGAGGCACAACCAAGAACTGGGATTAATGAAGCATTTTGTTTCATTTACACAAATAGTGATTTACTTTTGGAGATCCTTGTCAGTTTTATTTTCTATTTGATGAAGTAAGACTGTGGACTCAATCCAGAGCCAGATAGTAGGGGGAAGCCACAGCATTTCCTTTTAACTCAGTTCAATTTTTGTAGTGAGACTGAGCAGTTTTAAATCCTTTGCGTGCATGCATACCTCATCAGTGATTGTACATACCTTGCCCACTCCTAGAGACAGCTGTGCTCACCTTTTCCTGCTTTGTGCCTTGATTAAGGCTACTGACCCTAAATTTCTGAAGCACAGCCAAGAAAAATTACATTCCTTGTCATTGTAAATTACCTTTGTGTGTACATTTTTACTGTATTTGAGACATTTTTTGTGTGTGACTAGTTAATTTTGCAGGATGTGCCATATCATTGAACGGAACTAAAGTCTGTGACAGTGGATATAGCTGCTGGACCATTCCATCTTATATGTAAAGAAATCTGGAATTATTATTTTAAAACCATATAACATGTGATTATAATTTTTCTTAGCATTTTCTTTGTAAAGAACTACAATATAAACTAGTTGGTGTATAATAAAAAGTAATGAAATTCTGAGAAGAGTTTTATCTTAGGAAAATACATATATATGCAGTGTGTGTGCCAGTGTGGTATTAACAAGACTAATAGTGCAGTTTGATCCTTACCAATATCATTACTTAATTTGAAGTGTTCATTAGCACCCCAAAATATACCTTTTCTATGTACTGTTAAAAGAAATTGGCTTCTGATGCATGAACATTTACATGTACATTGAAAGTAGTCCATAATAGAAGTTAGTTTAAGCCAAGTGTAGACAGTACATTACTCCCTTGAAAAAGAATTAAGTTGAAAGAGTTGACTTTGCCTTAAAAGGCAGATCTAACCCAAGCTCCATCCAGTACCAAATGTGAAACTTCATTGTTGTTTGGTGAGAATCGCCAAATTCTCACTAATACATTGGTATGGTGTAGGGCATGCTACTTTTTAAACAGCAGCACTTATTTTTACAGATTGCTACTCCAAGGAAGAAAACTGGCCACTTTTCATGTAAATATTTTGTTCAAAGATTTGTATATCTCTCTAGGAGTTTTCCCTCAGTTCCCAGGATGGGGTCCAGGAGTAGATTAACAGCTAAAAATCTCCCAAGGATATCTTGTTTTGATTTATTTACTCCAGGGAACTATCAGCTCCTTCACAGGAGCCAAAGGGGAGCTATGAATAGAGGGTCACATGAGCCAGATTCTTTACTGTTCATAAAACCCAGAGAGTAGTTGTGAAAGATCCTAATACAATTGTGAAAAGCTCTGTAAACATGAAATCTAAAACAAATGTAGATTTTCACAATATGCTTATTAATAAATGAAGTCTATGGAATAAGTTTTAGAGATAATTTACTTCAGTCACCTTTGTTTTGGAAAGGACTCAGGTTTTCTTGCAGCTGTAAGATATATTCTATTTGTGTTTATTTCAAAGGGAAGAGGAAGGATGGAGAACTGTTACAATTGACCTTGCAAAGGATATTTAAAAAAAAGGTAGTTTTTGAGATTAACCAACTTTCAAAGGGCAATAAAGACATGTGAATTTGCTCATTTTAAAGCACAACAGATGATTAGCTTCAAATTTATTATTTGCATTGGATGGGTACTGTCTTTGGAAAGTCTCCTTATAGACAAATATGCTGCCTTACACTATGATGGCTTCATTCTGATCAGGTATTTTAAAAATTAGTACCAGAAAAGATACTGGAGGTAATATAATACAGTCCTTCAGCTTTACAGATAGTGAAAACTGAAGGCCAGAAAAGGAACTAAAACTCAGCAGTTCATAGGGGTAGAGGGAAATAACCTGAGAAAGCCGAGTTAAATCTTAAAATTTTTACTATAAGGATAGAGATGATACAAGTGAACTCTGCAAAATAGTTTTGTGAAATTAAACAAAAAAATCTACTCTTAATGTATATTATTTCATATTTGTTTAACAAAAGCAGCTTGATGCCTTTGTTCTGGATTATACATTAAGAACAAGCATTATTTTAATTATGTAGTAACATTTACTATGACTTTGAAGCCAGATTTCAAAATCTGGCTTTGTTAAATTAATTGGAAACACTCTTCTATTAAGTTAGGTATTAAAAAAAGCCAAATATCAATAAAGATATTTTTATTAATTTTTTATAGAAACAAAATAGCTACTATAACTCTATTATAGTATATTAACAGCACTTAGTATTATATTGACTTAAACATAGTAGCTAATAAAACTAGTTTATGACATCTATTGAAATTCTCAGTCTGACAGTTTTAAAATAGCTTAAAACTAAGCACCAGGTATATGAAAAAGGAACTGGAAATTTTAATTGTCCAGAAATCATAGGAATACTGGGAACCTGTAGTTATGGGAAATGGCTGTTTTTCTGAAGTTGAAACCAGTTTCAATTACAAAACCCTCTGAAATTTTGCTAAGCCTATAGTTATCTCCCTAAGAACCATAAAAAAAGATAATTTTATTGTTAATTTCATTCCAGTTTAGCTTCCTCATTTTACATGTTGGGAGTCATGCCCTTTAATATGCCTGGCACTGCACGGTGGCAGTAGCAGACTTGGGCTTACCCAGAACCCTAAGTCTCTGACGCTATAGGATAGCGAAAGAGGTAGGCAATCGTAACAGACACTGTATAGGATAAATAGGGAAGAGAATGAGAGAACCAAAATAAAAATAATTTAAGAAACAATTGTTTTACTGTACATGTGAATAACAAGAAATGGTACGGGGAATGTGAATAACACGAAATGGTATGGGGAATGTGTGACTAGTGAAGCATATTTTAACTTTTTTATTACTGGAGGAACAGAGCTAAAGGCCTAAAGAAGGCCTTACAGTATATAACAGTAAATAGAAGAGTAACATCTTTATACAATAAACTGTTAGAAATGATAAGTGTAAAGTTGTGCGTCTCTGCGGCTCCTGAACTTGAAGATTATTATGAATAGATTGGACCAGCATTATATATTAAAAACTTTGATACTTAGAACTTTCCAACTTTAAAATTCAGAATCATAAATGGTGACAACAGTAGTAGTATTGAACCAAAAATAGTCAAGTAAATAATGTCTCAGTAAAGCAAAAGCATTATCTTCTCAAATACAAAAAATACAAAATTCATTTCTTTTCTTGACCTTGAAAATTTCTGTTTTCCAAATACCTAGGAAAAATGAATACCTTCTGCGTTGAATCCATGTAGCAATCTGAAAAAAGAAATCAAAATGGAATGGTACTGAAAAGCTAATTTGTAGCACATAACGGTATATAGTTCTATACCATTAATACTAAAACATGAATACAGCATGCTTACAGAGCCCACCCACTCCTAATACTAGTTATTAAAGAAACGTTACTGGCTGGGCGCAGTGGCTTATGCCTGTAATCCCAGCACTTTGGGAGGCTGAGGCGGGTGGATTACCTGAGGTCAGTAGTTCGAGAACAGTCTGGCCAACATGGTGAAACCCCGTCTCTACTAAAAATACAAAAATTAGCCTGGCATGGTGGCACATGCCTGTAATCCCAGCTACTCGGGTGGTTGAGGCAGGAGATTTGCCTGAACCCAGGAGGCGGAGGTTGCAGTGAGCTGAGATTGTGCCACTGGAGTCCAGCCTGGGTGACAGAGCAAGACTCTGTCTCAAAAAAAAAAAAAAAAGAAATGTTATTGTCTGACTAAATTTATAAGATATGTATTGGTTAAAACCATGCCATGTTGGTGCCTCTTTCATTAGAGCCTTTATGTCGTAATGAATTTGACTAAAATTATCTTAGACTTTCATTATCCCAGGCCTAAGAACTCACTGGCATTTGTTTCAAGGTAACTGAACAAGAAGCTGTTTGGAATTGGCAGAAGTCAGATGAAAAACCAATCTTACATGCCCCTTCTTCCTCTCTTGAGCTGTTGTTTATATTCAAATTAAATACACATTGTTTCTCTCTGTAGATACCTATGTACTTAATAGATTCTAGTTAGTAAACTGCACATGCCCAATAACTTTGAGGAAATTTAGTGAAAATGAAGAAAAAGAGAAAATATTTCTCTTTAGACCTGAGGTTATGTTTAGGCTGGCCCATAGAAACAGGTCCAGATAAATTTCTAAAAAAGCAAAGTAGATATTTATGAATAGTATTCAATGCCTAGGATTAACATCTAAAATGACTCAGTAGTACTGCTAGCCAGCCAATAAAATATAAACTCCATTTGTCTTAGTTATATAGAACTGTGTTTCCAGCTTAGAAAAAGTCAAACCAATGACTTTTAGAACAATCTACTCTCATTTTTTATTCAGCCTCTAGAACATGGAAGCTTTAAAAGTGAATTGGCTAAATAGGCAAGACCTTCTGAAAGTTAACATCTTAATGATTAAAAACAGTAAGTACAGGTTAGTAATTACCTGGGTAATTAATTGAAGCCTTATTCTGTTTTCATAAGACTTACTTGCTTAATTCAAGCAAAACAAATTTTGGTCTAAATTACCTAGATAATTATGACAGCTTTTTACTTGAGAAGTGTAGAACTTGCTTCAGGCTACAAAACTGTATTATTCCTAAATGGATAACCAGGTAGGATTCTAACTGGCATTATTGTATGCTTAAGATTGATTTAACAACAGCTATTCCCAGTAAGGAAATTTTAAAAATCAGATCCAGTTACATGTATTATGATTTTTCTACCTTATGGACTATTTTGGAGGGATAAGCTATTAAGACTAAGACTATGAATGAGAGTTGGGGAAGGAGCAGGAAGGGAGGAACCTGCACACCACATTGGAACCTGCACACCACATTAACACAAAGGCAATCTTCTGGCTCGGACTGTTCTTTACTACTGTTCTTAAAGAAAATGTTCATTCTGCTGCAGCTAACTAGCCTCCATCTTCTACACCAAATACTATTCCATGCCATGGAAGTGCTATGCAATAACTCTCCCAGGTAGCACCTTATACCGCTTAAAAGCCTTTAAAATCTCCAATCTGAAGGTGTCACAGTAAAGAAATGTAAACACTTAGGAAAACAAAAATGTAATTACCTGATGAAGTCATCTATGTCCATGGAACGGGCCCGTTTGTCACTAAAACCTGTGCTGGTTAGGATTTGCTGTATTTTATCTGCTATGCTGAAATCTTCTGGTATTATCTATCAATATAAGATTCAGAATAAATGAACGACATATCTTTAATGAGGTCACCTTGACTCTTTTTTTTAGTTCAG